TTAGCTTTCTTTTCTCTGCTCCTGAGTGCCATGGCCTGCAGTACGTGACCAGTCCTTGGCACAGAGTCACTCAGGGCTCATGGTAGATGCTTAGCGGTCACAGCCAGTAGCTGCGCAGTGTGGCAGCAGCTGAGATCCATACTGCAGCCTGAAAGTTGTGTTTCAGCTTCTGAGGTTACAAGTGTATCCAGTGTTTACATCAGAGATAAAGCCCCCTTTCCCCTCTCTCCTACGGGAGCCCTCAACAAGACAGATACACGGGTTGGGTGGAGTGAGACCACATCCAGCAGAGGCAAAGCTTGCTAAAAGAGAGAGGAGGAGGAGGGGGAGAGGGAGGAGGCGGCACGGCGTCCCTTGGCAGCTCCGTGCATGCTGCGGCAGTTGCAACAGGAGAACCGAGTACCAGTTGCTCAACACTTTATCACTTTGCATTGCTCTTTCTCCTCCCTTAAGTGAATTTCCATTTTGAGGGTACAGCTCCACAGGAGAAAGGTGTGGTGGTGGTAGTGGTGGAGGGTGTCTGTGGGGGGGATGGTGGTGCGACGGGAGTTGGAATGTCCAGTGTGGGGAAGCAAAGGAGTGCCTACTAGGATGCGAATACCACTTGGCCCTGGGCTCGCTCCGCTTTAGCCTTCCCCTCTCGCTGGGGAGAAACAGGCGGTTTGTGAGGGAGACTGAGAGAGGGGCGTGTTTGTGGTGGTGGCGGCCCATCGGGGGTCCTTGTCCTCTCCGAATACCCGGACTGCTGAGGGGAAGGGCCGGGGGGGCCCCGGCGGTTGCCATGGTGACGCAGGGTCGGCGGCTCAGCGCCGTAGAGACAAAGCCGCCCGCCCGCCAGCCCGCTAGCTCCTCGCGCGAGCTCCTCCTCCACGGGAACCTCCCTCCCCTCCCAGGCGCCGCCGCAGCCGGAGCGGCTCCCGGGCCCTGGGCCGCCGCCGGCCAGGTAAGGCGATCGCGCCCGCGGCCGGGGAGGGGTCGGCGGGACGCCGGGCCTCCCCAACGCTGGGGCAGCAGCCAGCCCCGCAGTCCTGGACGGCGCCGGGCCGCCCAAGCGCGCCGAGGAGAGGGGGCGGCAAACTTCGGGCCGAGCGGCGCCGGGGCCCGCGCGCGGAGTCTCCCTCCGGGCACCACGGGGGCCGCCGTCCTGGCACCAACTTGAGGGGCTGTGCGGCGGAGGGCGGCTGCGGAGCGCCCGCGCGGGCTGCACCTGCTCAGGGAGCTGCCCCTCTGTTGTTGTTGTTATTTTCCTTCTTGGCGTGCCATCGAGGCTTTTGGGGGAAAAAAAGGTATGAAAGTATTTACCTTTGGACTTTCATGTCTGACTCTAGATGCTATGTGCTTCCATTGTAGACTGCCTGCAAGGGATGGTCATACTCCTGGCTGCACTTCCAGAGTCTTGAAGAAGAAAGCAGATGTGGATACCTAAATATAGGGTGCGGAGTACCTGGTTTTTTTCTCTCTTATTAACAATCACCATGCTCTTTTCTGCCATTCCAGGAAGAAATACTTGTGTTGGCTGCATTTCCAGGGATGCTACCAGAGCTCAAGGCTGTCACCTGGTCTTGCCCAGAAGAGCCGTTCTTAGAGGCAGGACTTGATGAAGGCTTTCCTGCTGATGGAATAGGTTTGCTAGAGCTGGCCTTGGAATTAGAGTAGGTATATTTTTTACTGGATATTTGAATATCATTATATTAGAATCTCTTTTCTTCTTTACAGACCCTTCATGTGGCCTTTATAAATATGCGTTTGAGACAGAGTTATATGCAGAAGTTGAAAATGCCTGGAAGATTTCTGGTTTCTTTCACTACTTATCCTGCCTTTTTGCATCGCTGCCAGATTTGGATGATATGATATTCAGAGGGGCACCTTAATCAAAGCCATTCTTCAACAAGACCCACCTGGCATAAGATTGCACACATAATTCAAGATGGCCAGTCAACCTCCTGAAGACACTGCGGAGTCTCAGGCCTCTGATGAGCTGGAGTGCAAAATCTGTTACAATCGATACAATCTGAAACAGAGGAAACCCAAAGTGCTGGAGTGTTGTCATAGGGTTTGTGCCAAATGCCTCTACAAGATCATAGACTTTGGGGACTCCCCACAAGGTGTCATTGTCTGTCCTTTCTGCAGGTTTGAGACGTGCCTGCCAGATGATGAAGTTAGTAGCCTGCCCGATGACAACAACATCCTTGTAAACTTGACTTGTGGAGGCAAAGGGAAGAAGTGCCTGCCAGAGAACCCTACTGAGCTGCTGCTCACCCCCAAGAGGCTGGCCTCTCTGGTCAGTCCTTCTCACACGTCCTCCAACTGCCTGGTCATAACCATCATGGAGGTGCAGAGAGAGAGCTCCCCGTCCCTGAGCTCCACTCCTGTGGTAGAATTTTATAGGCCTGCGAGTTTCGACTCTGTCACCACTGTGTCACACAACTGGACTGTGTGGAACTGCACGTCCCTGCTGTTTCAGACATCCATCCGGGTGTTAGTGTGGTTGCTAGGTTTGCTCTACTTCAGCTCCTTACCCTTAGGAATCTACTTACTGGTGTCTAAGAAAGTCACCCTTGGGGTCGTCTTTGTCAGCCTGGTCCCTTCGAGCCTCGTTATTCTTATGGTGTATGGTTTTTGCCAGTGTGTTTGTCATGAATTTCTAGACTGTATGGCACCTCCTTCTTAACTGATATGCAAAATAAGAAATTGGACACACATTGCCCTGTTTGAGTGTGAAGTTAGATAATTTATAATTTATTTTCTTTTATGTTCTTTATGATTAGTATCCATGACATTAACAAAACCCTTGGCCACATGTTGACTTGATTGGTTTTCCTGTAGGCTGGAAGTAAAAATGTTCATTTCTACTTAGGGGTTAGCAAAATTGTATAAGCTCACACTTCATGGAGCACTGACAGCAGTGAGTCTTCCCAGAGAAAGGACAGGGTTTCTCTCAGCACTGCCAGACAGACGGCAGGGGTGTGGTGTGTTATACTATAGGGAGAGCATGGATCCCTCCTTTCGTATTCATGGATGTTCTATGATGGCAGTTGGACACAAGAGGAAAGTTGCTCTGAGACACAAAGTGTGTACTCCTTTCCCACCCCATACCCCTGGTATTGGAACACCCTAGAATTGTCTTCAGGTGTTTTCTCTCTTAAGTCACTCTCTGTGGTCGGCGATCCCATTGAGATACTTGTTTCCTCTGCCCATTCTCCCTTGCCAAGAGGAAACTCGGTTCCATTCCCTTGGGTAGTTTCAACTGAATACCAGTTTTGCCACATTACTAAGGAGAATGAAAAGCACTGAGGAATTTGCATCACAGTCAGCTTCATGGCAGAATGTGGCCATTTGTCCTTGAGACACACTCTTTCCTCCATGTCTGTTTTCCTCTCTCCTCAGTCTTATCTGAGAAGAATGGAGGAGAAGGAACTTCTCATACAGCGGTTATTATTGATGAAAACCTTCATTTGAGTCTTTCCTTATAACATCTTAGTTTTGGTTTTTTTAAACCACATTGCCCAATCAGCCTCACCCCTTGTCCTGAAAAGGTTCCATTTAAATTAGTTGCTATAAATTCATCAATACTTTTTTTCCCTATTATATTTTTGGTTCTATTAGGATTTACTTAACTGAATCTTATAACAATTCGAGGTGAACTGTGGCAATGAAAACCAGAAACAGTTAATGAGATGCTTCAGCTCACAGTTTGAAGTGCTGAGAACCTAAGTATTTTGCTGTACGGTACTGAGCTGTACCAAAATATGATGGTTTAGGTTTATGTGCAAGACTTTGTGTTGTAGTCTAGACAAAGGGGTGGGCAAGAGACATGCAAAGCTGAAGCCCTGCTTGAAAAGACCCTTCAAGGAAGTAAAATGGCAGGGGCAGAGTGCAGCTTAACATGTTGCTATCCCTGTTGTTTTTGAGTTGGTTTTGGAATGGATTCAAGTTCTTACACAATTTATTTTGAATACAAGCATAATCTAGGTGATTTGAGTTAATGAACTTCTTTTCATGATGTAGGGAAAGTTGAATGTATATATTTCTAAGAAGAATTTGTTTAGCAGATTACAAGTTGGCAAAATAGACTGTTCACAGAAACTAGGCAAAAATTTAAAAAAACATTCTAGTCTCTAAAACCCATTACTAATGATTAACATTAAAATATTTGTAACTCTTAGAAAGGGGGCATTACTAAGACGACTTTAACTTGTTATGAAATCTTTGTTGTGTGATGCAGGTACAGTGCGCCCATTCCAACTGGAATAGCAGTTTGATTTTAATTGTAAAACTAAACTTCGGGAATATGTATGCCCAAAGTAAGTAGGATGAGAATAGTATACATGGGATATGGTCCAATGAATTTAAGCCCCAAGATACAGCTAAATACATTTATGATTTCATAAAATCTAGTTTAGATAGCATTGTGATGCAATTTCCAGAAATCCATTTGTGTTTAGAGTAAATACCATGTTTAGAAGATGTTTTGTGGTTTGGATTTATATATTTGTAAGGTTTTTTTAAAAAAATGTTCGTTTTGTTTGAAATGTAACATTGAGTAAATTGGTGAGTTATATAATGAGATTTCTAGAAAGCTCTGGACATGGGTACGATGTGTTTTGCTTCTCTGTATAATGTCTACAGTGATAAACTTGTGTCTCCGTGTATTGTGGCAGTCTTTTTTTCTAGTTAATTTGGCTTTAGAGAGCAATCTTTGTATGACACCAGAAAACTCTTCATGCTATTGAATGATAAAAAGATAATGCTTTAATATTTTATTCACTGTGATACTATTTTGTTTGTCTATTAAATTGTTATTATTTCCAAATTTAGAAGTTTGATTTCTCTGACTTATGGTTAAAATTCAGTTATGACTTTGCACCTCTGTTAGCTTTAGATAACGGCAAACATGAACATTCAGAAACGTTGGTTCAGCTAATGCCTTTATCATGCCCGTGAAGACTTCAGAACTTTCCAACAAAGGGGACCTAACCCATCACACTTTTAAAAGGCCTTCATAGTTTTTTTATTTTATTTTATTTTATTTTATTTTATTTTATTTTATTTATTTATTTTAAAGCAGGGGAGAAAAATTAGGGGAGATGAAATAAAAATATCGTCTTTATAAATAAATTCTTCGGTTTTAGTTTGTTTGATTTCATTTC